GAATTAGTAATTTGTTTCTGTGGATCTCATGGTTTTGATATTTAGGAGAATTTGCTTTGTGACATTACTTTGATAATTTGCAATCACGTATGTCCTATTGTTAATAACATTGTTGAAATGGGTGTATACTTACTTGATTTGAAATATAAGGGAAGTGTTGGGATATGTGTTTTCTGTTGGATTTGGACGTGGAGTTTCTTGGGTTACTGATTTAAAGGTGATCGTGTTTGGACCATACTCTTGAATTTTTGCCTGAATCAGTATGGGAAGTAAATATATTGTGATTATGAGAAGTTTCTTTGGGGGGAGGAGTGTAATATTTTCAAGGTTATATAATGGGTTAAAGAATTTTGTGAAAGAACAAAGAAAAATGGATATTCTTGAATAAAAATTGGTTGCATTAACTTTTGCTCCAGTGCAACTTGAACACTAGGGAGGCGCTCTTGAGTTGTAAAAGTTACCCCTTTCTTCCAGTGGAGATGGAAAATTCCCCCTTAAATTTTGTCTTTAGATTATTTTTAGGCATCATAAAGAAGGAAAAACTTGAATTTATATTATGAAATTAAGGTTTTACTTTTATTTAGCAATCATTTCACCCATTGGGGGATTAATTTTTAAAAAGATTAGTACTTAGCTGAGCTTTAGATTCTCTAAGAATTATCCCTTTTTCAAAATGGCTTGATAAAACACCACTTCCTGTCCAGGGAGGAAGTTATTTTAGCTCAAGGACTGAAATATTTAGCAGATCTTTAGACAAAAGGAACAAATTACATTTCTCTCTGGCTTAAAAAGGGTGCTTGAGCCAGAGGGGGTTAAGAAGCCCTCCCCCCTCCCCCTGTTGGGGTGGTCTGGAGGGGCAGGGAGGTGTGGGGGTGGGGGTCCTTAGGCTCCCTGGGATGGAGGATCTGTCTCTCTCTCTCTCTCTCCTTTTTTTTTTTTTGGTGGAGATGAAGGGGTGGGTCTATGGTACATCACCTGAGTTGTGGGGTAAATGTAGAGAGTGTCAATCAAAGGCAGAGCTCTCAGAGCTGGGAAGGAGGCTCTAGATGGCGGCTGTGCCTTAGAGAGAGCGCGCTCTGCTCCCTGCCTTTGCCTCACTTTACGCAACTTTCCCTAACTTTCGGGCAGCCTCAGGGGGCCCCCGTAGCCCCCTGCCTTTCCTAGGGACTTACTGGGGTCGATTCGAACCTTTTTTTGGGAGAAAAGCAGCTTTTAGGAGCTTTCTTTTCGTGCCTTGTTGGAAAGAAGCAGCCGTACTGAGAGCCCAGGTCGTTGTTTTTTCCAGCTTAGAAGCCATGGCGCACCTCCATTTTTGTGCGCTCTCCTAATGAGGTTTTTTTTCTTTCGGACCTGTTTTAGTATTAATTATTGCTTTATTTTTTTGACCAGTTAACATATTTGAGGGTTATTTTATTTATTTTTCGTTTTTTAACGGAGGATTTTGCCTTTATTTTTAATTATTTGGGATCTGATATTTTTCTACTAGTAGATAGGACTCTTGGTTTGGACATACTACATGGATCAGGTAAGTTCACGATCATTGGTGATAATTTTAAACGGGACCTTACCTTTCTTTCAACTTTTGACAGTAAATACCTGGGCACAGGACTTCAAAGCAAACACAGATTCCCCCTCCCCCTTAATATTTAAGAATTAAAAGATGATGAGAAATAAGGACAAAAGCCAAGAGGAGGACAGTTCGCTACACAGCAATGCATCGAGGTATGAGCTATCAACTTTCTTCCTTTTTGTCTTATTTTTAAATCTCTCTCTCTCTCAAAATAAGTCACTCAGCCTCTGAAGAAGCTTCGGGTTCAGACTCAGGCAGTCAGTCGGAAAGTGAGCAGGGAAGTGATCCAGGAAGTGGACATGGCAGCGAGTCGAACAGCAGCTCTGAATCTTCTGAGAGTCAGTCGGAATCTGAGAGCGAATCAGCAGGTTCCAAATCCCAGCCAGTCCTCCCAGAAGCCAAAGAGAAGCCAGCCTCTAAGAAGGAACGGATAGCTGATGTGAAGAAGGTATCTACTTTGCCCTGCAGTACAAATGTGCTAAAGATTAATGCGTGGTCTCTTAATTTTACAGATGTGGGAAGAATATCCTGATGTTTATGGGGTCAGGCGGTCAAACCGAAGCAGACAAGAACCATCGCGATTTAATATTAAGGAAGAGGTAAGGAAAAAATGTTTTAAGGGCATGCATTTTGTAATCATTTTTCCCCCCTCACACACTGAAGGCAAGTAGCGGGTCTGAGAGTGGGAGCCCAAAAAGAAGAGGCCAGAGGCAGCTGAAAAAACAGTAAGTCTTTCATGGGGGAAATTATTCAATCTAAAAAATTACTTTGTTTTGCTTTTGATCACAGAGAAAAATGGAAACAGGAACCCTCAGAAGATGAACAGGAACAAGGCACCAGTGCAGAGAGTGAGCCAGAACAAAAAAAAGTAAAAGCCAGAAGACCTGTCCCCAGAAGGTGCACTGTTTGCTTAAGATCTCTACTTGGGAGACTTAGCCTTTTGTTTCTCTTCTCATTTTAGAACAGTGCCCAAACCTCGTGTTAAAAAGCAGCCGAAGACTCAGCGTGGAAAGAGAAAAAAGCAAGATTCTTCTGATGAGGATGATGATGATGACGAAGCTCCCAAAAGGCAGACTCGTCGAAGAGCGGCTAAAAACGTTAGGTAAGTTGTACCCCAGAAGTGTTTCACTGGTGTTCTCATTTATTCAGCATTATTCCTCTTGCAGTTACAAAGAAGATGATGACTTTGAGACTGACTCAGATGATCTCATTGAAATGACTGGAGAAGGAGTTGATGAACAGCAAGATAATAGTGAAACTATTGAAAAGGTCTTAGATTCAAGACTGGGAAAGAAAGGAGGTATGTGTATTTGGGGAGCAAATTACATTTTACTCTCTTTCAAGTGTACTTAATCCTTTTGCAGCCACTGGAGCATCTACTACTGTATATGCGATTGAAGCTAATGGCGACCCTAGTGGTGACTTTGACACTGAAAAGGATGAAGGTGAAATCCAGTACCTCATCAAGTGGAAGGGTTGGTCTTACATCCACAGCACATGGGAGAGTGAAGAATCCTTACAGCAACAGAAAGTGAAGGGCCTAAAAAAACTAGAGAACTTCAAGAAAAAAGAGGACGAAATCAAACAATGGTATATTTTCCATCATGGATTAAAGAAATGTAATGTGTACTTTTTCTGTCTGTCTGCCATTCAGGTTAGGGAAAGTTTCTCCTGAAGATGTAGAATATTTCAATTGCCAACAGGAGCTGGCTTCAGAGTTGAATAAACAGTATCAGATAGTAGAAAGAGTAATAGGTAAGTACATGGTAACTCACTTCAGCCATATTTAACTTTTCTGTCTTATTTTTTATTTGTTTAGCTGTGAAGACAAGTAAATCTACATTGGGTCAAACAGATTTTCCAGGTAAGCAAGAAATTTTATTTATAAATGTTCTTGCTAATCTATAAATTTTTTTTATATGAAATAGCTCATAGTCGGAAGCCGGCACCCTCAAATGAGCCCGAATATCTATGTAAATGGATGGGACTCCCCTATTCAGAGTGTAGCTGGGAAGATGAAGCCCTCATTGGAAAGAAATTCCAGAATTGCATTGACAGCTTCCACAGTAGGAACAACTCAAAAACCATCCCAACAAGAGAATGCAAGGTATGGTGATGGTTGGCTTTTGTTTTTTCAGGCATTTTCTCAGACTTGGGCTTTTGTTTTTCAGGCCCTGAAGCAGAGACCACGATTTGTAGCTTTAAAGAAACAACCTGCATATTTAGGAGGGGAGAATCTGGAACTTCGAGATTATCAGCTAGAAGGTCTAAACTGGCTAGCTCATTCCTGGTGCAAGTAGGTAGAAAAATATGAGTGCAATTTTCCTTTTTTTGTTTTTATTTATTTTTTCTTTCTGCAGAAATAATAGTGTAATCCTTGCTGATGAAATGGGCCTAGGAAAGACCATCCAGACCATATCATTCCTCTCCTACCTGTTCCACCAACACCAGCTGTATGGCCCCTTTCTTATAGTCGTCCCTTTATCCACCCTCACCTCATGGCAGAGAGAGTTTGAAATCTGGGCACCAGAGATTAACGTAGTGGTTTACATAGGTGACCTGATGAGCAGAAATACGGTGTGTAAACAAAAAGAGCTGGGTTAGAATCTAATTATGTCTTAATTATGTTTTTTTCTTATAGATACGGGAATATGAATGGATTCATTCCCAAACCAAAAGATTGAAGTTCAACGCACTTATAACAACATATGAGATCCTCTTGAAAGATAAGGTGTGTAATTAATATCTAAAAGGCTAAATCTTTGGTGGCTCGTTCTGTTTTGTTTTTACTTTAGACTGTGCTGGGCAGTATTAACTGGGCCTTTCTGGGAGTGGATGAAGCCCATCGGTTGAAGAATGATGACTCTTTATTGTATAAAACTCTGATTGATTTCAAGTCCAACCATAGGCTCCTGATTACGGGGACCCCTCTTCAGAATTCCCTCAAAGAGCTCTGGTCCTTGCTGCACTTTATTATGCCGGAGAAGTAAGCTCCTTCCTGTGTATTTCAAAAGATGCGGCTAAATAACACTATACTGTTTCTTCCCTAGGTTTGAATTTTGGGAAGATTTTGAAGAAGACCATGGGAAGGGGAGAGAAAATGGCTACCAGAGTCTTCATAAGGTGCTAGAGCCTTTCCTTCTCCGGAGAGTCAAAAAAGATGTGGAGAAATCCCTTCCTGCTAAAGTGGAACAGATTCTCAGGGTGGAGATGTCAGCCCTTCAGAAACAGTATTACAAGTAAGTTCTTGTTTGGGTTAGGCCTGAAGGGGTCTAGTAGTATCATTATCATTTTAATTTGCAGGTGGATTCTGACCAGGAATTACAAGGCTCTTGCCAAAGGAACAAGAGGCAGCACATCTGGTTTTCTTAATATTGTGATGGAACTGAAAAAATGTTGCAACCACTGCTATCTGATTAAACCCCCTGAAGAAAATGAAAGGGAAAATGGACAGGAGATTCTTCTGGTAGGTAGTTCCTCATAATTACTTTCTCAAAACATAATTATTGGAATGTCTTTTAAATCTTCAGTCCCTCATAAGGAGCAGTGGGAAGTTGATTTTATTAGACAAACTGTTGACAAGACTTCGAGAAAGGGGGAATCGAGTGCTTATCTTCTCTCAGATGGTGAGAATGTTGGATATCCTGGCTGAATACCTAACTATTAAACACTATCCTTTCCAGGTAAGGTGATTTCAGTAATTGCTGTGGGGGGATCTTACAGTTTTCTTGTGGTTTATTTTTACAGCGTCTGGATGGTTCCATCAAGGGAGAAATCCGAAAACAGGCACTGGACCACTTCAATGCAGATGGGTCTGAGGTATACTATGCATGGCTTTGTTATTTGAGCAACTGCATAAAGTAGTATATTGCATTGTGTACAGGACTTCTGTTTCCTGCTCTCGACAAGGGCTGGTGGCCTGGGAATCAATTTGGCTTCAGCGGACACAGTCGTCATCTTTGACTCTGACTGGAACCCCCAGAATGACTTGCAGGCACAAGCCCGAGCGCATAGAATTGGTCAAAAGAAGCAGGTCAGTATGGAGAGGCTTCTGGAAATTGCTTTAGGCATAAGCATAACAGTTCCTTTTCCTACAGGTAAATATTTACCGCTTAGTTACAAAGGGGACTGTGGAGGAGGAGATCATAGAACGGGCCAAAAAGAAGATGGTATTAGATCATCTGGTGATTCAGCGCATGGACACCACTGGCCGGACGATCCTGGAAAACAACTCAGGAAGGTCCAAGTAAGTGCCAGGAAGATTGGGAGGTAGGCAGAATGTTTCTAACAACTACATTTTACTTCCACAGCTCAAATCCTTTTAATAAAGAAGAGCTGACAGCTATTTTGAAATTTGGAGCAGAGGATCTCTTCAAAGAACTGGAAGGGGAGGAATCAGAACCTCAGGTAATTAACAATGAGGAGAGGGAAATTTTTTTTATTCTATTCGTGTTGGCTTTTGTTCTTTTAGGAAATGGATATAGATGAAATTTTGCGGTTGGCTGAAACGAGAGAGAATGAAGTGTCAACAAGTGCAACAGATGAACTTCTATCACAGTTTAAGGTATGAAGATCTTTGTGGGAGAGAGTTCTCAGGAAATGTCAGACAATGGGTTGTCTGTTTTAAGGTTGCCAACTTTGCAACAATGGAAGATGAAGAAGAGCTAGAAGAGCGTCCTCACAAGGACTGGGATGAGATCATTCCAGAGGAACAAAGGAAAAAAGTAGAGGAGGAAGAGCGGCAGAAGGAGCTAGAAGAAATTTATATGCTGCCTCGAATTCGGAGTTCCACTAAAAAGGTGATCAAGTGAGATGAAAGATATGAAATTATTTACAGTGTGACTTTGCCTCGATCTTTCTCAGGCTCAGACAAATGACAGTGACTCTGACACTGAGTCTAAGAGGCAGGCCCAGAGATCCTCTGCTTCTGAGAGTGAAACGGAAGACTCTGATGATGACAAGAAGCCAAAGCGCAGAGGGCGTCCGAGGAGTGTGCGGAAGGACCTCGTGGAGGGATTTACTGATGCAGAGATCCGAAGGTTGGTGGAGGCTCTGTTCTCACTGAGCTTGTTTTTTAATATGTTTTATTGATCCTATTCTTAGGTTCATCAAGGCTTATAAGAAGTTTGGTCTCCCTCTTGAACGGTAAGTTCAGTGTAATAGTCCCTTATCTTCCTCCTAAAGTGTCCCCATATTTGTTCCTCCTCAGGCTGGAGTGCATAGCACGTGATGCTGAGCTGGTAGATAAGTCGGTGGCAGATCTGAAGCGCCTGGGTGAACTGATCCACAACAGCTGTGTGTCAGCAATGCAGGAATACGAAGAGCAGCTGAAAGAAAATGCCAGCGAGGGTAAGCGAAGTTGGCTTTAGTGAGTCTTCGCACATTTAACTAATGTGAAACTGGTATTTTTCAGGAAAAGGACCAGGGAAAAGGAGAGGTCCAACAATCAAGATATCCGGAGTTCAGGTTAATGTGAAATCCATTATCCAACATGAAGAGGAGTTTGAGATGCTGCATAAATCTATCCCTGTGGACCCTGAAGAAAAAAAAAAGTGAGTATATTTTGTGTACATGCTTAGATGGTCTAATGTCTTCCTGTTTTTAAACTTTCTTTAGATACTGCTTAACCTGTCGTGTCAAAGCTGCACATTTTGATGTAGAGTGGGGGGTGGAAGATGATTCTCGCCTGTTGCTGGGGATTTATGAACATGGCTATGGAAACTGGGAGTTAATTAAAACAGACCCAGAGCTTAAATTAACTGACAAAGTAAGTAACCCTACCATGCTAGAGATTTCTAGTGGCGGGTGCTTCTCTTCCTTTCTTGTTGAAGATTCTGCCGGTGGAGACAGATAAAAAGCCTCAGGGGAAGCAGCTACAGACCCGAGCGGATTACTTGTTGAAGCTGCTCAGAAAGGGTCTGGAGAAGAAGGGGGCTGTGACAGGTGGGGAAGAGGTGAGTACGCTGCCAGCTGGTTGTTTTTCAGGTATTTTAATCATCATTTTCTCTCCTTTTCCAGGCCAAATTAAAGAAGCGGAAGCCTCGGGTAAAGAAGGAAAACAAAGTGCCCAGGCTGAAAGAGGAGCATGGAATTGAGCTTTCATCTCCTAGGCATTCAGATAATCCATCAGAAGAGGGAGAAGTGAAAGTATGAAGTGGGGTTTCGGTTGAGGGTTATTTGCAAAAATTCATAGCCCTGTTTTGTTTCCTAGGATGATGGCTTGGAAAAAAGTCCAATGAAAAAAAAACAGAAGAAGAAAGAGAACAAGGAGAACAAGGAGAAACAAATGAGTTCTAGGAAAGACAAAGAAGGGGACAAGGAAAGAAAGAAGTCAAAAGATAAGAAAGAGAAGGTAATGATGCCCTTCTGTTCATGCAGATATCCGACAATGACTCCTTGTAACTCTTTTTTAAAAGCCTAAAAGTGGTGATGCCAAATCTTCGAGTAAATCAAAGCGATCTCAGGGTCCTGTCCATATTACAGCAGGAAGTGAACCTGTCCCCATTGGAGAGGATGAGGATGATGATCTGGACCAGGAGACATTCAGCATAGTAAGTCTTGAAATCGGGGGGTGCCAGTGTCTGTTTATGTCTTTACTCTGTTGTCCTGTTGCAGTGTAAGGAGAGGATGAGGCCCGTGAAAAAGGCACTGAAACAGCTCGACAAACCTGACAAGGGGCTCAACGTGCAAGAACAGCTGGAACACACCCGGAACTGCCTGCTGAAAATCGGAGACCGGATAGCCGAGTGCCTTAAAGCCTACTCAGATCAGGAGCACATCAAACTCTGGAGGAGGTAACCACTTTGGCCTCGTCTGCCCAGTTTGAAATTCACCAGAACTGTTCATTTTTCTTTTTAGGAACCTATGGATTTTTGTTTCCAAGTTTACAGAATTTGATGCTCGAAAACTGCATAAGTTATACAAGATGGCTCATAAGAAAAGGTCTCAAGAAGAAGAGGTAAAGTACAAATTCAGTCCTAATTCATACAATTGAGCTTCTTTGGTTTCCTTTTACTCTTTAGGAGCAAAAGAAGAAAGACGACGTGACTGGGGGTAAGAAACCATTTCGTCCAGAGGCCTCAGGCTCCAGCCGGGACTCTCTGATATCTCAGTCCCATACCTCACACAACCTTCACCCTCAGAAGCCTCATTTGCCTGCCTCCCATGGCCCACAGATGCATGGACACCCAAGAGATAACTACAATCACCCCAACAAGAGACACTTCAGTAATGCAGGTAGGTCATTAAGTGGAGTTTTTAAAAGAGGTCAGTCATCAGATCATTCTTTCTTTTCCTGCAGATCGAGGAGACTGGCAGAGGGAAAGAAAGTTCAACTATGGTGGTGGCAACAACAATCCACCATGGGGAAGCGACAGGCACCATCAGTATGAGCAGCACTGGTACAAGGACCACCATTATGGGGACCGGCGACATATGGATGCCCACCGTTCCGGAAGCTATCGACCCAACAACATGTCCAGAAAGAGGCCTTATGACCAGTACAGCAGTGACCGAGACCACCGGGGACACAGAGATTATTATGACAGGTATGCAAAAGGCTGTGAGACACCAGGTGCCATCTTTCGACTAATCCTTGCATCTCTATTTCAGGCACCATCATGACTCCAAGCGGAGGAGATCCGATGAATTTAGGCCTCAAAATTACCACCAGCAGGATTTCCGACGAATGTCTGATCACCGCCCCGCTATGGGCTACCATGGCCAGGGACCCTCAGACCATTACCGCTCTTTCCACACAGATAAACTGGGGGAATATAAACAGCCTCTACCCCCATTGCACCCTGCAGTCTCAGATCCTCGCTCACCCCCTTCTCAGAAATCTCCTCACGATTCCAAGTCACCCCTGGATCATAGGTCTCCTTTGGAGAGATCACTAGAACAGAAAAACAACCCAGATTATAACTGGAATGTTCGGAAAACATAAAGGACAGCTCGTAAAGGAGAGAGTAAGAGTCACCAAACACGTGGATATTTTTGGTCTGATCCTACAGTAGCCGGTTATCTAGACCAGTAAGTGGAGTTTTGGACATGCTGCTGCTGTCAACTCACTGGCTGAAGGAGCACTTCAAGGAATGGGAGGCCTTTCACTGGGTCCAGCTCTGATTCGGGTCACCACTCCTGCACTTTGGCACCCCATCCCATTCCAGCCTAGTTCTGGCCTCCCACTTTGACGGGCACTTGGAGGAGGAGCTGACTGTGTGTGTACCAGCTTCACTGGGATGTGTTTCCCCAGTCAAGGAACAGGGGATCTTCAGAGTCATGAATGTTTTCTTGCCAGGGTCAGTGTTCCCAGGACCTTAGTGCATGGTCGGGGCAGGAACTGGTGCATGGAGGCTGCTGGGACCTGGTGAACAGTGTGTGATTTGGTTGATTTGGTTCACTCTGACATGATGGATGCTGCTGATGGGGAGTGGCGAGTTGGGGCAAGCGGGTGGGGACAAGCATAGGACTTGAAGGGGAGCAGGTACACCCCTCAAATGTGTTCTTGGGAGAAGTGATACACTCGGCCTCATTATGTGAAACCTGTGGGTGGGGTTGGGGTGGAGAAGTAGAGAGAGGGCAACAGCTTCCACAACTGCTTCATCTCTGCCAACACTAATTTTTCCCACACTGTCTTTGTACATTTCAGAGCTTTGGTCTCCTGAGTGGGCCTCCTTTTCCCACTGTGCCAGGGAAGGTAGGTTTCTCTGGCTGACTGAGTACTGTGAGTGAGGCAACACTGATGCCAGCATGGGTCTTACTTGACTGGGGAGTAGGCTGAGTGAGGGGTAGGGTGGGGTAGGTGGGGAGTAGTGTGGCCAGGGAACTGGAATCCCTGGTGGATTTCTGATTCCTGTGGTGAGAAGGAAAGCTACAGGACCTGGAGAAGGGGATGCAGAGGCAGGCCTGCTGACCAACTTGTTGCAATCACAAAGGTGGGGGTCCTGGTGCAGGCAGTGAACAGGCTTCTAATGTGGGGTTCAGTAGTGCCAGCAAGTGGGGGAAACTTTCAGTATTGCGCTAGGTCAACACTTCCTGCTGCATTTCCTTCCCTTTGCACAGCTTGAAGAAATAGAGTAGACAGAATCACACATCATGTGGTGGGCAGATGGAAATAAGTACCTGTGGTGAACAAGTTTCTACTGTAGTTGGAGATCATTAGAATTGAATTCAGTTTCTCTTAGAATATAATCAGGTATAAACCTAAGTTAAACTTTTTCCCAAACAAGGAGCATCCAAAGACACAGTGACTTGAGCTATAGATAGTAAAAATCATACGAGAGTTGAACTGAGTCAGGTTTAGGAAGCAAGTTTGGTTGCATCAATTAAGCAGGCTCTTTTCAATTGACTGATGCTGGGGCCTTCAGTTTTATTCTCAGTATAGATTGCCAGTATTGTTAAGAGTATCCAAAGGCCTTTCTAGATGGAGACAGAATAACTGACTTGAACATACAGTGTGCCTGTAAGTGTCCAGGCTCAGAGCTGGTGAAAACCCTTCTGTTGGGCGTGTGCAGGGTTAAACTCCTGAAGTAACTTGTGAGGACTTCAGTGCTTGCTGGTGTCCTGGGCAGCACCATGAATGCCTTTACCAAGACATGCCAAGTTGGATCCCCCGAATGAAGCAGATGTGGCTGTGGTGTGACCCTTGCTCCCTGCTACACAGAGCATCGCAGGGCTGGCCTGTGTGGTTTCCAGATGAGGGTCTGGGTCCCGGAAGCTTGTGTTGAGAGCTCAGTGGACCCACCCCGCTTGCTGAACCCTCACAGTTCTTGGGGTTGTCCAGCCTGGACTTGTAGCACACATGTCCTGAAGCAAAGCTCCGGTGACTGCATGAGCCACCTGGCCACAGTCCTCCCATGGAGGGCCTGCCGTGACGCTCAGTGGAGAGGGCAGGGCCTGTGTCTCCACTTAGGCCACACAGTGATGAGGAAACCACAGATGGAGCTTCTTGCCGATAATACTGACTCTAGCCCATGATTGCCTTGCCCAAGCCAAAGAGGAAGGTTAGGTTGGCTTGTCGAGCCCTTGAGCGTTGGGAGATGGGGTGGGAAGGAGGTGAGCCCCTGCAGAGAGTTGGGTAGTGTCCTTCAGGAATGAAAGGAGGGGCAAAGGAGTCACCAGAGGTCCTGCATTTCCATCAGGGTTTCCACAGTCATCAGGGCTTCTCTCTTGAGTTGCTGATAGGAGATGTGAGTTATGCCCAGAGATGTCTTATCGTGAGGAAAAAGAAACTTCCTTTTGTTCACATTTAGGACTCTCAGTGCCATATGAAGTAGCAAAAGGCAGTATCGGCCAGATCAGTGTTACATTGATTCTAAAATTACAGTGTCCCCATTAGACAACTATTTTAGGTGCTGGAGTATGTTTGAAGAGTGTGCTGGGAAAAAGGAAGCATTTCTTCATTGATTTAAATCAGTATGAATATTATATGCCTAAATAAAAAATTTGCACAGGTAAATTCTCTCACTTGTGAATGGGAGAAGCTGCCCCAGGAATCTGTGAGGATGGTATTCCCTGGAGTCTGGCTTTGAAAGATTTCATTGTTGGTAGAAATAACAGGTTGAGAAAGAGGGAGTTAGCATCACCTAAAACCTGCACGTGAACAAGGGTTGACATGATACACTATGGCCTTAGAAAAGGGCCAGGTGAAACCCCAAGCTAATCACTGCGGTCTTTCAGAGCCGGACAGACAGGTGCCAGCAGAGCCCGGGGCTCACTCTCCTTTCAGTCATTCCTCAGCCCTTCGAAGGGAAGCCCAAACACTTTGCACGCTGTGCTGCAGACATTCTGGCCTGGTGTGTCTGAAAGTTGCATCAGTCCTCACGGTGCAAACACAGTTGATTTAGGAAGTCACACAATGACACTGAAATCCTACAGACCAAAATCCACTTGTCAGCAGGAGCAGCAGCCCAGGCCCAGCACCAGCGGTCTTCCGGCTCCTCTGAGGGCTGCCACGTTGGGCGAGGGGAGCCATGCCAAGGGTCCAGGCTGCTTTAGGCCATCTGTGCCCCACTCATCTGGGGACAGATGGTTTTTCTTTATTGTAAAATTGTGGACTTTTAAAACCTGTTGACTAAACAGTAATTAATTTATATTTGTGAAAAATGCCACTGTCCTAGTGATTTCTGATGTAAATAATGTTGTTTATATAGTATGTATTAAATTTTCCTACATTGTAAAACTGCTGTACTTTTGATTCTTGTATATTAAAAAGTGTTACTGAGCATTTTTAGAATTGGGCTAACACGTTGCATTGCATTGTGGTGT